TCAGGACAGTGACTCCTAGACCCATCTTCCATCACAGTCAGCTGGGAAGCTTTTAAAAAAATGCAGACATCTGACCTTCACGCTAGACCTATTAGCCAAGCAGAAGTTTCTGGGCAGGGCATCTGCATATTTTTAAAAATCTTTAATAAGGCAGCCTCAAAATTACAGATTCAGCACGCATTTACCATAACCACTGAAGAAATGCAAAGTTATAAAAAGAAGATAAACAACAATCTGTCTCCTGCTTTCTTCCCTCTCCTCCCCTGCTTCTGGAGGCAACAAGGTCAACTATTTGGTGTGATTCCTTTTAGCATTCCCTCCATCAATGGTCACATAAGGATGCTCACAGATAAGCACCTATGCGGGGGTTTTTTTTTTCCTTGTAAAACTATTCACATACTAAATACTTTCCTCAGTATCTTGCCTTTTTTCACTTCATGTCACAGAAACATCTCTTCAGGTTTATAGATACAGGTCCAGCTCTTCTTTTCATAGCCATATAACATTCTGTAGAATAGAGAGGACACATTTTACTCAGTGTCCGATTGATGGATATCAATATTGTTTTCATTTCTACAAATAGTCAAGGAATAACATAACTCTGTAAAAGTTTTATTACTTATAGGCGCATTTATGCCTAAAGGATAGTCTCAAAAGAGTGAAACTGATCAAATGTGCATTTTTTTATTTTAATAGGTATGGACAGATTTGTTCTCAAAATGTTTGTGGCAGTTCAAAACACCAGTAAAACAGGGGAGATATGTATTTTGGAAAAGCACCCAAGGCGATTCTGAAGTGTAGCCCAGGATAAGAACCATTGCCCAGAGCTGTTCCAGATGGCCCCTGGGTTCCTGAAGTGGGTATCGGGAGAGAAATCTTCACTGAATGAATGAGTGGGCTCCCCAGGGAAGTGATGAAATGGTCCTTATCAGCCTTGCTATCTCCCTCTGACAGAGGCAAACTCTCTCTCCCTGGGGGAAGTTCCTCCAAGGCCTCTATATAAGAAGTCTTTGTGAGAGGAAGCAAAGAAGGACCTGGGCTTTGGGAAGATCTAAAGACCCAGGAAGGTCTCTGGGTGGGTGAGTGCTTTCTCTGCTGTGGTGGAGCTGGTGACAGTTTATTCTCCCAGGAGGTCCCTGGCTGTGGCTGACAGTTTCTGGAGGGCTGGCAGGCGTCTACCTGTGGCTTTCAGGTTATGAGGATGTCAGCAGGGGCAGCCTTCATGTGTCAATGACAAACTGTGTTCTCCGTTGCAGGATAAAGCCAAGATGAAACTCCCCTTACTTCTGGCTCTTCTATTTGGGGCAGTTTCTGCTCTTCATCTAAGTAAGTGTTTTTTGCCTTCAGTCTTTCTTTCTAAGGAAGGACACTTAGCTATCCTCCCTGCCAGGGTCTGAGACTTCCACCTTTGAGACCCCTTTGGGTGCTAAGACGCTGCCTGAGGATGAGGAGACACCAGAGCAGGAGATGGAGGAGACCCCTTGCAGGGAGCTGGAGGAAGAGGAGGAGTGGGGCTCTGGAAGTGAAGATGCCTCCAAGAAAGATGGGGCTGTTGAGTCTATCTCAGTGCCAGATATGGTGGACAAAAACCTTACGTGTCCTGAGGAAGAGGACACAGTAAAAGTGGTGGGCATCCCTGGGTGCCAGACCTGCCGCTACCTCCTGGTGAGAAGTCTTCAGACGTTTAGTCAAGCTTGGGTGAGTGGCCTATGGCTGAGGCTGAGGTGGGACTCCATTCTTTGTCTTTTATCCTGCCCTGTAGTTTACTTGCCGGAGGTGCTACAGGGGCAACCTGGTTTCCATCCACAACTTCAATATTAATTATCGAATCCAGTGTTCTGTCAGCGCGCTCAACCAGGGTCAAGTCTGGATTGGAGGCAGGATCACAGGCTCGGTAAGAGAAGTGTGAACACTAAATGGGGTGCACCCATCCCTTCTTCCCCTCTTGCTTTCTCCAGGGTCGCTGCAGACGCTTTCAGTGGGTTGACGGCAGCCGCTGGAACTTTGCATACTGGGCTGCTCACCAGCCCTGGTCCCGCGGTGGTCACTGCGTGGCCCTGTGTACCCGAGGTGAGGTGGGGCTGGGGATGAACGATGGAAAGGCTGAAAGTCCCTTTCTGTTCTGCCTTCACAGGAGGCCACTGGCGTCGAGCCCACTGCCTCAGAAGACTTCCTTTCATCTGTTCCTACTGAGCTGGTCCCAGCCAGCAGTTCAGAGCTGCCCTCTCCTGGGCAGCTGCCTCCCCTCCTCTGCTTGCCATCCCTCCCTCCACCTCCCTGCAATAAAATGGGTTTTACTGAAATGGATTTATTTTCTCCTCTGATCGCGGATCCACTCTGCTTAGCCCTCATTGAAACTTCTTCCTTATCATCTCTCCCCACACCACAACTTTCATAGAAGTGTCAGAAGCTACTACTCCTTGAGGAGGAGGATGGAGGGTGGAGTTGGGTCTATGGAGCCTTTTGGAGATGGAGGAATGGGCTCAGCTAGTTCTCTTCATAGAACACCTGATTACTGGGCACCTGCATAGTGCTGCCAGGACCTTTCAAGGTTGTAGGTAGACTCCCAATGGCCCAGTTTGCATCTCTGTAACCAAAGGCCTTTTCTCTCTCTCTCTCCAACCCCAGAACTGTGGTTGGTTTTATATGTAAGGAAGTTAACATGTCCCTGGGAACAGTCCACAACATTCAGGAATGAATGTATAAGTACCGCAATCCCCGGCCCCTCAAGTGGAATAAATCTAACATGTATTGGGCACCATTTCCCAGTGGCCTGCTGTGGTAGTTGGCCTTATTCCATGCATTTTTATGGGCTGCCTTCCCTTCCTCAACTGCATTCTCTGCTCCTTCCTACTCTCTGCAACTCCCAAATAAACACTTGTACGCAACTCCCTCTCTCAGGATCTCCTTCTGGGGAAAC